CCAAGTCTCTAGACTATCTTGGATGTGGAATGACTTTGTGTATGTTTAACTTTTGAAGAAACCTCTCAAATAGTTTTCCAAAGTGGTTATGCCATTTTACATTCCCAACAGCAGTGTATGCGAGTTCCAGTTGCTCCATATCCTTCTGCATTTGGTGTTAGCAATCTTTGAAGTTTTACCCCTTCACGTGGATGTGGAGTTATGTGTATTGTGGTTTCTATTTCCCTTATGACTACTTTTAAGCATCTATCCATGTGCTTATTGGCCATACATATATCTGATTTGGTGAAGTATTCAAATCCTTTGCCCATTTAAGAAATTGGGTGGTTTTTTCTTATTGAATTATAAGAGTTCTTTATACATTCTGTATACAAAGTCCTTTGTCACATATTGGAATGACCATTTTAAAACAAGTATTTGGTAACTAATAACGTTAGGCTAGGTACTTTAAAAAACAATATGACCACAGTACTACAGAGAGGTTGAACAAACTGCTAAACCTAGAAATCTGTCAAGGGAGGCCTATACTTTTGTGCCCAGAGCGCTGCGACCAAGAAACCCACAACATAAAACCTGATTTACTCTTAAAAGCCAACAGAGATAATATAGTTTTAAAAATAACAAAAATCCCACGATGTATCTTTGTTGTTGATGTTGCCGGCAAGCTGCCTACTATCTCCCAGGACCCCTCTTAAAATCGAAGTTAAAACCTCAACATAGGAACGCCGCGATCAGGGCTCCGTTGGGCCATTTTGGAATATCAGGCAGGTATCTTCGACGGTATTCATGTCATTTAATTATCTACATGACGTCCTTTAGGGGATAATAAACTCGTCGGGCTTTTCTGTTTGGCTTTGAACCAGTGTCATGAGGCGGAGAAGGCCCGACCAAAGGGCGGATAGGTACCGGGTTCCCGGAGAGCTGGACGCCGGCCGCGCATGCGCCCCACGGCCCGCCCTGGTTCCGCCTCCCTGGAAGAGGGGTGGCGTTGTCTCGGTAACCGGAGTAAACGGAGGCCTCCGGCAGACGCTGTGAAGAGAGGAGCCGCGGCGGTCAGTACCTTCGGTGAGTTTGGACCTCAGCAGCCGGCAGTTTCCATCCATATCTCATCCCCATTTTGTACTTACAGAGGAAATGAAGGAACCAGATGATCAGGATACTGATGGGGAGAAATCAGTTACATCAAAGAGTGATGGGAAGAAGTCTCTGAGGTCTTCTAAATCAGAATCAAGATGTAAGTAAAGATAATATGTATACTTTTAAAAGAATTTAGAAGTTATTAAAACAAATTTTAATAGCTCCTGTTCAAGAAGATAACACATTTTTAGAAGATGACACAGATGAAACATTTACCAAAGGGGAAGGATCATATTTAGAAGAAGACTCAGATGAGGAACGTTTGGAAGGAAGTTTGAGTTCATTTCAGTATGGTGATTTGCAAAGCACTACAGGTAGGTATTATTAGTTTTCTGTCAGTAATTGTATCACTCTTCTTAAATTATTTTATTTTTTTAGTACCTCAGCAAACCCCTGCTCCAGCTGTGGAAGAAGCAGAGGAGGAAGTTAAGAAGAAAATATCAGAGAGCTTCTTCTATGATTATATGGAGCTTGCTTCGATGCCTTTTGTGACTCTGGATTCAAACATACCACTGGATCTTCTCACACTTGTGTATCCACCCTGGCTAAATATGTATAATTTTGTTCACTTCTTTTCCTTAGCAACTTTCCCTCAGACATTCTTTTGGTTATGACTGTAGAAAGCGAGCCAACCTACAACTTCTGGACGACAGTATCGCCATATACATAGCTGGGAACCAACTGATCTTTCTGAATTTGAAAACCAAGGAACAGATCTACCTGCGAAGTAGCAGTGGTGAAGGAATTGGCGTCATTGGGGTATGCCTTCAATAAATTAGAAAAAAACCCCATTAATATTTTGGTGAAATTTTATCTTTTGTAGGTTCATCCACATAAAACTTATTTCACAGTAGCTGAAAAAGGGAGTTTTCCAGATATTATCATCTATGAATATCCTTCTCTGAGACCATACAGAGTCCTTCGAGGTGAGTCCAGAAGCATATTTAAATATTTCATGCTTATTTATTAGGCTTCCATTTATCCTTCCAGATGGGACTGAGAAGGGATATGCTTATGTGGACTTTAACTACAGCGGTAACTTGCTGGCCTCTGTTGGTAGTAACCCTGACTACACACTGACTATCTGGAACTGGAAAGAAGAACAACCCATACTAAGGACAAAAGCTTTTTCTCAGGAAGTTTTTAAGGTTACTTTCAATCCTGATAAGGAAGAGCAGCTTACTACATCGGGATCAGGCCACATCAAGTAGGTTGGGTAACCAATAGAGGTGCCAGTAGTGAGGTACATTCAGTCTCTTTCTTGTTTGTAGGTTCTGGGAAATGGCTTTTACGTTCACCGGTCTCAAGCTGCAGGGATCACTAGGTCGATTTGGCAAAACAATCACTACTGATATAGAAGGCTACATGGAGCTCCCAGATGGGAAGGTGAGTACAGCTACTATTCTACAATATTAAAAATGCACATTTCTTTTTTCCACATACCTGCCAGGTGCTCTCAGGGTCAGAATGGGGCAACATGCTGCTTTGGGAAGGTGGTCTGATCAAAGTGGAGCTCTGTCGAGGGACAAGCAAGTCATGTCACAATGGTCCCATTAACCAGATAATGCTGTATGAGGGTGAAGTTATCACTGTTGGGTCAGATGGATATGTTAGGGTAAGTTTTCTCGATACTTGGATGGTAGCACCTCGATTAAAGTATTTTCTTTTCATTTTACAAGATATGGGATTTTGAGACAATAGACACTGCTGATGTAATAGATGAGACTGGATTGTTGGAGATTGAGCCTATTAATGAACTTCAAGTAGACAAGAATGTGAATCTCTTCTCTATGATAAAAATGAATGAAACTGGAAATAACTTTTGGTTGGCTCAGGTGTGTTGCATTCTTGTCTCTTGGCTCTTTAATGATAAAACAAAATACTATTTAATTTTTTTAGGATGCCAATGGAGCCATATGGAAGCTTGACCTTAGTTTTTCAAATATTGTAAGTTGCCTATTATTCTTATTTTCTCCTAATGAGATCTAGTAAGCTGTCTATCTATTCTCAGACCCAGGACCCAGAATGCCTCTTCTCCTTCCATTCTGGAGCTATTGAAGCCGTGGCTGTTTCTCCTCTCACTTATCTCATGGCCACAACTGCCTTGGACTGTAAGTAGGAACTCTTAATAAAAATATGTCTGATTTTTTTTCTTTTAAAACTGTCTTTCTATAGGCTCTGTTCGAATCTATGATTTTGCTAGCAAAACTCCTTTGGCCCAGATGAAATTCAAACAAGGAGGTACTGCCCTTGTTTGGGTACCCCGAATGGTAAGTTTGTTGTTATAATGAACTACCAGAATTTTCAGGTCCCTTATCTTTAATTTTCTCCAAGGTAAACTTCACTGGAGCACAAATTATTGTAGGATTTGAAGATGGAGTTGTTCGAATTCTTGAACTTTATGATCCAAAAGGGCTCACGATTTTTGCGGGACGGAAGAAAATTTTGGATGCTGATATTCAGTTGAAACAGGTTTTCAAACCCCATACTGCTTGTGTCACTGCTTTAGCTTATGAACGTGATGGGGAAATTCTAGCCACAGGGGTAAGCAGTACATTTCCTTTCTTTTCTTGTTGTATATTTCGTCGGTGTGTCTCTTTTTCCTTAGAGTAAAGATCAAACTGTTTTCTTCTTTGAAGTGGAAAGGGATTATAAGCCGATTGGTTATATTAATACTCCTGGACCTGTGTGTCAGTTAATGTGGTCTCCCATGTCTCATGTAAGTCATTATTATTTGTCTTCCTGTTTGAAAAATGTAAATATGTTCAATTTTTCTTTTTTAGCCTGAAAGTACTTTACTAATTATCTGTGAAAATGGCTATATTCTTGAAGCTCCACTTCCAACCATAAAGCAAGAAGAGGATGATCATGATGTAGTCTCCTATGAAATCAAAGACATGTGCATAAAATGTTTCCATTTTTCAAGTGTCAAATCTAAGATTCTGGTATGGAATATTCCTGAAGCATTATCTTATAATTTTTATACCTACTTAATGTTTATTTTAAAAGAGATTAATAGAAATTGAAAAGAGGGAGAGACAAAGGGAGTTGAAGGAGAAAATAAGGGAAGAAAGGAGGAACAAGCTAGCAGCAGAGATGGGAGAAGATGGAGAAAAAGAATTTCAGGAGGAGGAAGAGGAGAAAGAGGAGGAGGAGGAGGAAGAAGAGCCATTACCTGAAATATTTATTCCGTCAACCCCCTCTCCCATCCTCTGTGGATTTTACTCAGAGCCAGGGAAGTTCTGGGTTTCTTTGGTAAGTAACAATGTAATAATTTTTACCTCAATACCACCTTCTATGTTACTTATCTCTTTTCTAGGGTGGCTATGATTCTGGTTTTCTATATCACTGTGAGTTCCCCCCTTGTGATGAAAGCAGTGATTTCAAAGAACAAAAAGATGAACCTATTGATGTCCGTTATCTTGCGGATACAGAGGACAATCCCATCCAAACTATCACTTTCAAGTGAGCAGTATTTCAAAAAGCTTTAAAAAAACGGGAAGAACAATTTACATTTTTTGTTTCGTAGCATTAACAAAGTTATGATGTTTTGTGGAATGAAAAATGGAGCAATTCGAGTCTATGTCCTAAATCAAAATGATCCTTCATTGACCAGTTTGGTGGACTACTGGCACTTCAATATGCATGACAATAATTATGGATGTATTAAAAGTATTGCTAATAGCTTTGATGATCGTTTCTTGGTGACTGCTGGAGCAGATGGCAATATCTTTGTTTTCAACATTTTTTCTGAATTTATGCTAAGGAAAGACATGAAGGCCAAAGTTCCATCTCCCAGGGTATGTAATTAATTAACCAGTTAATTAATAACAAAGGGCTAACCTTTTACTTCCCTTCCTATAGTTTGGAATTGAAACAGAGCCAATTCCAGAAGACATTGAAGATCCCAAAGCCTACAGGTATGGGAATTTTTGATAAATACTGACTAGGCAACCTGTTATTGTTTTAAATTTCTGTTTTCAGTATCGAGAATGCTAGGAGAAAAAGAGAACATGACAAGTTAATGAAAGAAGTGGGAGAAATAAAGGCACGGAAGAGAGAGCAAATCAAAGCTTTGAGGAGTGAATTTTGTAATCTATTAGAAATGAATGAAAAATTACCAAAGCATATGCAGTTTAAACGAACAGTAAGCCTAATATAAACTTGATTTTTATTTTACCATTTTGATGAACAGATCTTCTTATCTGCAGGATTTTGATGTAGATTCCCAAATCCGTGCTGAGATGCACAGAAAAACAGCTTTCAAAATTCAACAAGTGGAAAAGGAATTAGCTTGGGAAAAAGAGAAACATGAACTCGGCCTAATGAAGCTAAAGAATCGGTAGGATCCATATTCTCTACAAGCTAAGATGTGACTACTGCAAATACTTGTTTTATTTTTTCAGATTTCGAGATCCACTGGAAAGTGATACTATTGTGGTTCATGCCATACTGAGTGACCACAAGATATCCTCTTACAGGCTGGTGCAGCCCTCTAAGTACTCCAAATTCAAACGAGCTAGTCAATCAGAGAGAAAACCAAGCAAATTGGACAGGTTTGAAAAAGAGGGACCTGGAAGAAAGGACAGCCAGAGAGATGCAGGTAGCCTATGACAAGAAGGCTTTTAAATTCTTAAAAGGCTGAAAAATGTTGATTCTCTATGTAGGTGGGAGTGTTACCATACAAGAAGAATCAATAATAGAAAAAGGGAAGAAATTTCGGCCTAAAACCCTAAGTGAAATCATCGTGGAAAATCAAATTGAGAAAACGAGAAAACTTATATTAAAAGCTGAAAGGGCACAACTAAAGATTCAACAGCGAAAAAAAGAATGGGAGGAACTGTGAGTTTTTTTTTACCTAAACTCTTATCTTTGTGTGTGGGGGGGTTGTCTGTTTTTCTAATAGATACAAGAGTAAACCTGGTGATGACTATGAAGATCCCAAAGATCTTCAAGCCATCAAAGAAGCCCAGGTGTATATGGGAGATTTCAATCTGAAGACAGCCCCAGACTACAAGATACCTGAGCACATGAGAATAAATGCTGCCAAGAAGGAAGAGGAACTAGGACACCTAGATTCTTTGGTACTTATCTACAGATTTTATGACAATGGAGATACTGTTGTTTCCTTCCTCTTCTTTTTTTCAGGTCCATGGAAATAAAAGGCACATGAACAAGTGCATTCTCTCTCTTAGAGACCTTAAAGTGGCTGTTGTTGAGGAAATACAGTGCCTGGTACAAGAACTGAAGAACATTCAGTCGACTCTTCACATATCCAAGCACATACCCATTCCCAAAATTCCTCAGATACACCCAGAAGAAGTTCCAGAAAAGAGATTTCAGTATGATGAAGAAACTCTCCTAAATTTTAAGCAACAGCAAATGAAAAGTAAAGATGAAAAGTCCCCCGGAGTGGAACAGACAGGGTCTGGAGGCCCAGTTGGAGGATTCCTCAAACTCTCTTCTAGAAAGGATGGGGATTTGACAACCCGTGATTCAATATCTAGATCATCAAAGGCATCAACATTCAGCCTAGATATACCAAAGTGTTTGGAATTTGAAAAAGCAGAGCCAACGGATGTGGAGCTGGAAATTATGAAGAGAGACGAGATTAAACACGTGTACATGCAACAGTATTTGGTCAACAGGGTAAGGGGTGAACCTGTTCCTAGTTAAAGCTGTAACGTATCCGCAAATATTTTTTCCATCTCAGATCAAAGAACTGGTTGTCACTTTCGATGCAGAACTCCGTCTCCTTAGACATCAGAAACTAAAACTAGATACTCAGATGAAATTATCTGACCTGCACCATGTCACCTTATTTCAAGAAATACTTCTCCTGAAGAATTTTGAAAAACAGGAGAACATACTTCAAGAACGTGTTAATTCCTTAGACAAAGAGGAACAGTACATGCAAGTATGAGTGGGCAGAAGAATCCTAGCTGGCTGTTTATCATTTGTCCTTGTTTTTATTCATTTAGTGGAAAATAAATGAAACTCTTAAAGAGATGGAAGAGAAAAAGAATGAAATCACCAAACTCCAGGAGCAAGAAAAGGCACTCTATGCTGGTTTTCAAGCAGCCATTGGAGAAAACAATAAATTTGCAAACTTCCTCATGAAGGTCCTAAAGAAGAAGATTAAACGGGTAAAGAAAAAAGAAGTTGAAGGAGATGCTGGTTTGTATTTCTTTCTTGCATATGATCTTATTTCTTTGTTAACAATGCCCTCCTCTTTCCATAGATGAAGATGAGGAGAGTGAGGAATCAAGTGAAGAAGAATCTAGCTTGGAGAGTGATGAAGATGAGTCTGAATCAGAAGATGAGGTTTTTGATGATTCTATTTGCCCAACAAGTAAGTTAGATAAAACCACGTGTTCTCTGTGAGAGGCTGGTTTTTATTTTAATTCTCTTGGCAGATTGTGATGTGGCTCTTTTTGAGCTGGCCCTTCACCTTCGAGAGAAAAGGCTGGACATTGAGGAGGCTTTAGTTGAAGAAAAGAAAATTGTTGATAACCTCAAAAAGGAATATGATACATTGTCAAAAAAAGTATGGTGATCTGTTTACTTATTTATCCTCTCGTCACCATTTCACAACACGGGGCTTTCTACAGGTGAAAATTGTGGCAACTAATCTGAATGCAGCAGAGGAGGCCCTGGAGGCTTATCAGCGAGAGAAGCAGCAGCGGCTGAATGAACTGCTAGTTGTGATTCCGCTCAAGCTCCACCAGGTGATGCGTCTGGGGAGGCTGCTCCATCCTGTCTATTTTCTTTTGATTTGTTTTATGCTTGTAGATAGAGTATGTGGTATTTGGAGAAATACCTAGCGATCTTTCTGGTACTTTGGTCTTCTCTAACCATGCCTTGAGACGGCTGCAAGAACGAATCCATGAGCTCCAGGAGGAAAATTCCAAGCAGCAAAAACTTAACAAAGAATGGAGAGAGAGACGTAAACAGCTCATCCGAGAAAAGAGAGAAATGACAAAAACCATACACAGTGAGTATCTAAGCCCACAGCCTTGCTAGTAAAACAACCTGAGCCAGTGACTGTCTTCTTTTAGAAATGGAGGAAACAGTCCGGCAGCTCATGATCAGCAAGTTTGGCCGTGTGGTAAATCTAGAAGCCCTTCAAACGCTTTCTGTTAATACAACACTTGAAGAACTGAAGATCAGAAAACTTCGAAAGGAGCTAGCAAATGCGAAAGAGATGAAGATGTGGGAGGTAAGGAAGAGAAGGGGGTTGATCTTTGGTTGTACATCTATTTTGCATCTTCCCACCCTGGTAGGAAAAGATTGCTCAAATGCGATGGGAACTGATGATGAAGACAAAAGAACACACCAGAAAGCTTTATCAGATGAATGATTTGTGTATTGAAAAGAAGAAACTTGATTCTCGGTTGAATACACTACAGAATCAGCAGGTATGTTCTTTACCTTCAGACCCTTTTTCGGATGCTTCAACAGGGAGCTGTTTTCTTTCAACAGGGCAATGCCTTCCAGGGCCCTCGGGAAGCAGATGTTGTGGCAAGAGAGGAGGTCACTGAATTGATCCAACTCCAGGCGGAAAGGATTTCGGCCTTAAAGGAGGAGATTGCTCTTTTGCGTAGGAAAGGCAGTCTTATCCTCCCACCCATTCAGTCTCCACGAGAGAAAGAGATACAGCCCGCAGACCTTTGAGTTTGCTATTTTCTCAAACCCATACAAGATTTCTGACATAACTCACTGGAAGTTCTGTCTCCTCATCACCTCCAACAATCTTATTACTTTAAACTGAACTCGCCTGAAAGTGTAAAACCAGATCCAGTCACGTTAAGTCACTTTAAGAATCTCTCTACAATTTGGTTATCTTAGAACTGACTGCAGCACCCAACCTCTGTTATGAAACTGAATCATTTTAGATGTTTCGAACCTACTAGATTGAATATGAAGTCTCGGAAGGCTGTGTTTCATGATTGCAGCAAATCACCTGTAATATATTTTGTTTTAGGAAAATTTGATTTGGGGGTATCCTGAATTTTTAGCCCTTGGCAAGAAAAACTATCATTCAGCAATTCATGAGAAAACTTTGTTTTCTTGATCCTTAGAAAATAAACTTAGATGTTATTAAGTGTTCTCTGAGAGGATGCAGGAGAAAAGGACATTTTGTCAGCTATATCTTAGAATAGAAATGCAAATTTCAGTTTTGGCATTGTTGACTTCATAAAGCAGTGTTTTGAGGGCTCAGGATTCAGGAAATACAAACAGACATGGCAGAGCAGTTTGCTTTGGGTTGGCAGAAAGCAGGAAAATAACCAGCCTTCTTGGATTGCCCACAGTTTTTGTAGACTCCTCAGTTCTGAGTGGAGCAGAGGGGCATGCTTAATAAAACAGTCAATAAAGAGGCTTTTCTTTAAAGATTTCTGCAACTCCGTCAGAATTCTAAGTTTTCCCCATAGTTTCTCATGTCCCCTGCCATTTTCTTTCAGGTTTTACTTGGGCCATTTGCTGGTTTTGATATAGATGAGGAGATAATGAAATAGATTTACTAGAGATCATCTTTAACAATCACCTTTGATTATGCATAACATTTTAAACTAATTGAAGAGTATCCTTTTGGTTTGGGGGTAAGTGCTCATTGAAGTTCATGGCTATAACCATTGCAGGATAATCTCACTGACATTTGGAATCCTGTTAGTAACAGAGCATAGCTCTTTAGATTAAGAGCTCTGTATTAACGAGCTACTCATTGAGGCTGTTCCAGGATAAGCTGGTCACTGAGAAGGGCGGGTGAAGAAAGGAACATTGCATAAATGTAGAAGGGAACTCAGCAATGCCAAGTCTTCCTCACCTGTGATTAGCCTGCTAATGTGCCCCCCAAAATTACAGACAGGTCTTGCTTTCTTTGTACATCAGCATATTCTTAGAGGTGGCCACTTGGCCTATTGTCTTCCTAAGATTCCTTCATATTCCTATTTAAGAGGTCAGAATACCTTATTGTTTGCACTTGTCACCATTAATTTCTGATGTAGTCACTTCTCTACTGGAGAGCACCCACTTTTTTTTTTAAATCACTTTCTGTGTTGTATATCCTAAGCCATGTGTGCCTTTCAAGTATTTTTAAAAATATGCTAGTCATAGCCCTGAGTGTCTTATTTATTGCGGTAAAAAATTACCCCCAAACTTAGCTTGAAACAACAAACTTGTGATCTCACCCAGGAGTGAGAGGGTTTCTGAGGTCCAGGAATCTGGGGACAGCTTGGCCGGGTGTTCTGGCTCAGGGTCTTTCGTGGAGTTGCAGTCACACTAGGAGCTGGGGCTGCAGCCATCTGAAGCTTGGCTGGAGCTGGAGGGGCTATTAGCAAATTCACTCCCTTGGCCATTAGGCAGGGCTTCAGTTCCTCGCCATGTGGGCCTCTCCATAGGGCCGCTTGGGATATGACTTCTCCCAGAGCAAGTGATCCAAGAGTGAGGGAGACAGCAAGAGAGAATGATGTATACAAGAGCCACAGTCTTTTACAGCCCAAGCTCAGAAGTGACATAGCGTCACTATTGTCATATGGGTCACAGGCTGACCCTGTGTGATGTGGGAGGGGACTGAACAGGGTGTGAATGCCAGGTGGGGGTCACCGGGGCCTTCGTGGGAGCTGGCAGCCACAAGAAGCAGCTGCCTGGAGAGAGTGGCTGGTCTCTGAGAAAGGTCTTGAGGCGATACCATCCCCTTGGTAATTGTAGAGAATCAGGAGAAGTTACGTTATCTTCCTGGGCCTCATTTTATTATCTGACAAATGAAGGATTGGTAGAATGGGTTCCTTCCCATTCTGAGATTCTGATTCTGATTGCAGCAAGAATGGACCTACAGTCTACAGAAGAGCCACATCAGGACTTGCTGTGCATTTCAACTGAGAGGAAAGCTAATCGGGATAATTATTCCCAAACTGAGCTGGACTAAATCACTAGTTAATTCTACAATATTCAGGGCTTCATTCCGCATGTTTGGGAATTGACGACAGTTAACACTGAATTACTTTATTTTGAATTGGACAAAATATGTTGATAGCTTTAGGTTCATTTCAACTTGATTCCAGGCTTAGTCTTAAATCTGTAGTTAAGTTAGAGCATCTGAGTCTTTGGGAAGTTAAGCTTCAAACACAAGTAGACCAGCAGGGTGTGGCATGGGCAGGGTGGCTGGGAAGCTATCCTGCTCCTGGCACACTTCCCTGCCTTCTGCTGTGCTCCCAGAGGAGCAGCCTCACCTCTGAGGGTAAGGCCAAAAATCAGCCTACACTGAGTTACTTGTGGGTCAATTGTTCATATAACTTGGCTCTTCTGAACTGTCATCCATAGTATCACCGATGATCAATCTCAGCATTGGAAGAAAAAGAAACCACAGAGTCCAGCCCCTCTGTCACAACTTCAGAGTAAAGGAGTTGCTCATGCCTGCCAGCCAGCCTGTCCCACCACAGCGGGCTCCCCAGCTTAGGGAGGTCTGTGAGCCATGTGCTAAATTTCTCTTTAGAGCTAAATCCATTGAGTGCTATGATTCCAGTGCTGTGCAGAAAGCAGATGTTTCACCTATCACTTCAGAAAAGTTCACCAGACTTCATTTTGACAGCTACCTTAGATCATCAAGGAGAAAAAGGAAAAAATGTAAAAACCAGTGGGGCTAGAAGGTGAGTTACAGCTCAGATTGGGGGGCCTCTGGATAGCAAAGCAATGACTGAGAGCGTCAGCCCTACCCACCCCAGAAGTGAGCTCTGGGCCGTGATGCCAGGTTGTCTGAAATCACAGTATCTTATTTTTTCTCTTCTCTTCCCTGCTCTGCTTCTCATTTCCTAACATTTACCTGTTCCTTACAGTCCTTCCTTTTAAATAATATTTTTAAAATACTGCTTTCCTGAAAACCATGCTGCACTTCCACATGAAGTTCTCTCTGACGTTGAGCTTGATGGAAAAAGGATGCAGAAGTCAGGAATAGCAGGTGCTATACTTATTTTGGCCAGCAGAGGATGCACTTGCCCTAAACAGTCAGAGTGACTCTTCCCTAGGACCCTGTTTATCAAATTCTTCATGTTTAAAAGCCAGGGTCTGGCCCCCCACTTAACGAGATTGTCTCAAGTGGCATTTCATCTGTAACTCAATTTTACAGAAATCTAGAAAATACAGGCTCCCCCCACCCTCTCCAGCCCCAAAACACAAAGCGTAGTAAGGCTTTCATTGCAAGCATCAGTCTCCATCTAATTCCACTTCCACATATAAAGATTTTAAAATTTCAATTAAAAAAGAATCTATGGTTGATCCTTTGGTTGGACAACAGTAAGTAAATGTTGATTTTAAACTAGTGAGTCAACTACTCTGGCAATGTTGGTGTATCTTTGGAAAGAAGGGAAGTGAATTTATTATGCACCATATGTCCATGTGTGGCACAGCACTTAGCTAAACAGTATTTTGGAGAAAATATTTGGTCTTCAACACACACCTATATAAAAAAGATTAGTTCTATTTCTTCAATATGACCTAAACTTCATCTCAAGTCCAGTTGGTAAGAGAACTATGAACCTGTTTTTCCTGGTCTGTTGTACAACGGTTCCCTTGTGGACTAAACGGTAATGTGTTCTGCATGAATCCAAGCACAACTGACATTCACTGTTTTAAAAAACAAAAAAGAGAAACATTTACTACCTTTTTCAGATCTCATTTCTGATGGACCTGAAAATATTGTAAGTGGGTATTTTCTTCAAATACTCAGAGACTGAATTCTAACATGTAAAGAAAATGCTGACTCACACATGACTCAGTTTGAAGGTTACAGGGAAGACTAAACATTTATTTAGAAGTTACAGTGTTTGTTTTTACAGAGATATGTTGCCACGGATTATTGATTCTGGAAGGTTTTTTAATGCTCATAGTGCTGTACACATCTTGGTCTGTTCTCATGGGCATCTTAGGAAAATGTTTCCCGTAGCACCGGATCCAGCCATCTGTGTGGGTGTCTCCAGGCTGTGATACCGTGCCCCTTGCTGTTCCCTCATGCTCGTGATGAACCATGTGCCTGGGATCCTTCCTCTTGCCAGCTTATCTGTGGGCCTCCTGCAGCCTCGCCTGCCACTGCAGAGGCCCCAGGTTAGGAGTCTGTCCCGCGCCAGCCTGTGCGGTGCTTTCCTGGGTGACTCCTGTTAGGTGGCAGCTTCTTTATTTTCCCTCTCCAACCTCAACGGGTAGGACTCCTTATGTCTCTCCAGAATTATAAAACATATACATTTATTTACAAGTGCATAAATATATAAATATGGCTATAATAGAAAAATAAATACCAATTTTCTCTGTCTCTTTTTTCTTCTTTTTTTTTTTAAAAAAAAA